GGCTTCTGAGGTCCTCACATTGCCTTACTTTTCTATGCTTTCATTTTCCATTTCATCCTTACAAACAGTTCCTTGGTGTACATTTCCATACAACAGTTTTCCTGCTGGTGGAGGCCAGGTCGGAACCTGGGTTTCATTTTCTTTGAGCGATGTTTACTTCCTGTAGCTTATGCATTTCGATGGCAAAAACAATTCCTTTGGGGTTCTCGGCCTCATCAAATATTCTCTCTATATAGAGTGTACACACTCTCCTAGACACAGCAGTCTATGTGGATTCCCACCGACCCTGGGCACCTCATTCAGCTCGGGTAGTGGTCCCATGTCTCCCACAGGCGTGTCTGTAACCACCTCCTTATGGCGAGGAACTGGCTGCGGAATCCTTCCCAGCCTGCGGGAGGACGTCACCTCCAAGTCTCTGGGTGACTTGTAGAGGGGTTACCTGCGGCCAAGAGGCCGGCCCTGGACCCTTCTTGGGCCCACCCTGTGTTCACTACCCACCCTCTCCCACCAGGTCAGGACCCGCCGAGGCTTGGGGATCCTCCCAGGGCAGCCGTCTCGCGGGAGGGCCGCCCCACCCCTCGCCACCCTCACCCCGACAGGCTCCGGGCCGCGGGGCAGGGCGGCGGGTACCGTTTTCAGGCCGCGGAAGCGCCCGCCGGGAAGGAGCCGCCGCCCCCTCGCCCACCGCTGCAGCCCCCTGCCCTGGCTCACCTGCCGCCCGGCTTGGCTTCGCTCAGGGTCACTGTTTCCTCGGCATCGTGCCGCCTGGAGAGAACTCCCGACCGGGATGGGACGCTGACCAGGGAACCTGCCGGCGGGCGGCGGCGGTGGCGGAGGGGGCAGCCGGGACTGGGGTGCCTAGGGCTGATGCGCGGCCTGGCGACCCCGCCCAGCGCGGCTCAGCTGACAGCCAGCCGCTCCCTGCCCGCGCCGGGGAATTTCCCGGGCCCCGCCCATCCCATACCCCGCCCATCCCCCCCACCCTGCCCATTCCATACCCCACCCGACCAAGGCCCCGCCCCTCCTCTTTCCTGCGTCCGCCCCCAGCTACCCACCCTCGCTGTCCGTGCGGGGTCGAGGCTGGGACCCGGGTGAACAGGGACTGCTCTAAGGCGTCACTGTGACGGCGTTAATCAAAATAAATCATTAATCAAATGCAGTGTGCGGAGTTCGTCTTCCCCGTGTCTTCCCGCAGATCCCGTAGTGGAGGCTGGAGCCGCAGGGGGTCGCTGCCGCCCACAGAAAGAGGAGAATGCCAGGCATCCTCGGAGGGAGGCCTCCATCTGTGTTTTTTGAAAAAAGGTTAACATCTAGACATAGTTAACTGAGCATACATAGCTTTCCACTCGTTTTTGCTTTAAAATACACTCAAAAAGCAGAAAGCCTGCAGGATGCTTCTTGGGCTCTTGTTGCGGACGAATAGGCTCGGCTATTCTTGTTGCTGAAGAATAGCCTCTGCTGGTGTGGAGGAGGGAAGCTGCCCCCGGATTAGACAGCAGGATGACAAGGTAGGAGCGAGAGCCGCCCTATGTGCATCCAGAAACAACAACAACAAAACCTAATCTGAAACAGGAAAAAGGCAGATGCGCCCTCTCCTGGTATCTCCGAAGGATTCTGCTTCGCTGTCTGGACCTCCTGCTGCCTGGCCAAGCCTGACTCTCAACCCTGCCCCTGAGGCTAACCCCAAGAGCAGGGCAGAGAAGCAAGCAAGTCAGCGACTGCCCCAGACCCAATTCCGGGCCCTCGAGTTGGTGTGGTGTAGGAGGGGCAGATGAGGCTAGAGGCTGCTTTATAAGGAGTGAGCCTGGGGGTGGGAGTGGGGAGAAATAGCTAATTTTTGTTTATCTACTGGGATAATCCAGGCAGAAAAGACGGTGTCACAGCTGTACCCTGGGATCGGCAGAAAAGGGTCCCCCCGGGGCCTGTAAGGGGTGCCTGCGGTAAGTCGTACTTCACTAGGCTCCTTTTACTGATATTTGATTCCTCTGTTTCTTGCAATCCTAGTAACAGGTGACTTGAATTTCAAGTGATTATCATATAAATGGAGGATTAGAAAAGAGACACCAACTCTGGAACCAGTTCAATGGAATTCTTCAAGAGACTGTAACTTAGTGCTTACAAAGACTTGGAATGATCTACACTGCATGGTGTACCTGTTAGAGGAGGTGACATCAAAGCTTTAGGTACTGAGAGAGGATACTTCCTACTGTGGAAGGGAAGAAAAGAAAAAAGCAAAGGTGAGTTGGAATGGTAGACCTGTTGGGTTTATCACTTTGATTCTGTGTTTCTTCCCGTCCTCAGCTACTTCTTGGAAGAGCAGTGGAGAGAAAAATATTGTTTCTTTTTCTTGGGAAATTGGCAGAGGCATGCTGAAGAAATCAGCTACAGCTGTTCTCCACACCTGGATAAATTTTTAATAAGAACTTAACACACCCGCCCTCCAGAAAGGGTGGTCTGAGGTGTCGATGGTGTTGTCTCTCCCAGGGCTCTTCTGGGCAGCCTTCTCTGTGACCTGGAGAGCGAAGAGTCTATTTCCATCACATTTCAGCTGCCAAACTCCCCTTTAAACGTAAGTAAGCCATTTGATTTCTGCTGCCTTTGGCCTACATGTCTGCCTTTTTTTCCTCCATTAGGATGGATGAAAATTATAACCTCTTGCCTCACGGAGTCAATTTCCAAGATGCCATCTTCCCAGACACTCAAGAGAACAGAAGGATGTTTTCTAGCCTTTTCCAGTTTTCAAACTGTTCGCAAGGGCAGCAGCTGGCGACTTTCTCCAGTGACTGGGAAATCCAGGAAGACAGTAGGGTAAGAATTGGCTAAATCCTGTGCCACAGCAACTCCTCTCCTTGCACGCTGTCTCTGCCTCCAGCTCATGTGCTCCTCGGTGCAGAAGGCCTTGTTTGAGGAGGAGGACCACGTCAAGAAACTGCAGCAGAAAGTGGCCACCCTGGAGAAGCGCAACCGGCAGCTCCGGGAGCGAGTGAAGAAGGTCAAGAGGTCCTTGCGGCAGGCGCGTAAGAAGGGCCGCCACCTGGAGCTGGCGAACCAGAAACTCAGTGAGAAGCTGGCGGCGGGCGCGCTGCCGCACATCAATGCCCGGGGGCCCGTGCGCCCCCCCTACCTGCGGGGGTAACGGGCCTGGGGGCTGCCAGGTGTGCAGGGCCAATCCTGACGGTAATTGAGAATGAGTGAGGTTTCGTACATGCAGCTATTTCAAGGGTTGTAAGAGTTTTTGTTTTTAATCACGCATTTGGTAGAGTCTAAATGGATAAAATGCAAGGCTTGCTTTCCCCTTGGGTGCTGGCCTCAATGTCAGACCCCACGCGCTGCCCCTTCCTGGCCTGACCCCAGACGCAGTGCCTGGCAGTCCAGAGGCAGTGGGATCCCTGAGTGCTGAATGCTCGCCTGCAGAGCAGCCCAGAAAGAGCCCTGACTGGGGAGAGAACATTTTAGAATCTCTAGTGTAAAAGACATCAACGTGCTTAGCCTTTATTTCAGAAAAAAATCAGGGTGGTTCCCAGCTCCCCAGTCCAGGACAACCATTAGTCCTGATGAGTGAGCTGACGCTGGTGCTGGAACCTGCTGGCACCTCACTGGCCACATCTTTGGAAGGGGATGGTGGCCTTGCATCCAAGATGCCTGAAAATCAGCACGTGCAGGGCCTCCCTATCCAGCCAGCATTTTCCTTCCAGCTGAGGCAGGTGAAGACTTCATAAGCTCATCACAGGGGAGGGAATTAGGAGCAGGGCAGCAGGTAATTAAACAAGATAAATTATACCTGATTTCCAACACCAGCTACAAAGAGTTGAAGATGATACCTATGGGTCGCGTTAACACAGGGGGCAACTGCCTTGATCGGCCTGCCATGGGTCATCAGACTGCTTCCTAAATTGAGAGAAACTGAGCAATCTCTCAGCCACTGCTATAGTCTAACTTCTTGTTTGCTGAGTAATTGTTTCTAATGTCTCTGAACTCAAAGTGAGGTGCTCCAAGACGCTGTGAACTTCTGCAAAGACACCTCCTTACCTACTGGGATCACGTGACCTGACCTCACTCCCAGCCAGGCTCCCAAAGGGCTCATTCCAGCCATTCCAATCTCTTCTTCTTTATGCAAACACTTTTCCCCCACAACAAGCCTTGTTTGTTCCGATAGGAATACGTGTACGTCAGTGCACTTGTCCTTACGTCAGTTCCTTACACCACCAAAGCACTTCACCTTTCTGGAAATAAAACTTTTAAGACACTACTATAAGTAAAAATGAGAGTATTCACTAGACTTATTGCTCAGGCACATTTGAGTGGGTCCCAGCTGTGTGATTAAGAAGTCAACTGGGTGGCCTTTTCTGGGTTATCTTCTGATCATGGCCTTTCAACCCAACAAGGGCCCTTCCCTGCTCTTCCACCAGTAAAGGCTCCTGGCCTCTCATCAGGATCTGCCCCCCAGAGACCCCCCCCAGACACTGCAGGGCCTGGTGATGCTGTCCTCTGTACCGGAAATGGCAGGCACTGTCAGATTTCCACTCTTCTGCCTTTAGGAAGGCTGGGTGCTTCTTGCTCTGACAGCCAGTCTGGGGAGATGACTCTTACGTTGCTTGAGTCTTGGTGGCAGGCTGCTGTCCACGGGGGAGAAGTCTCTGCTCTGGACTGGACAGAAGAGAGACTTTTACCCTGGGGCACTCACACGGCCAAGCTTCTGCCACCACTTCATTAGCTGTATTCTCCATAGTATGGTGAAATAGCAGGTGCGTCTTCTAGTTTATTCCTCCTGGGGACATTTCCTCAAAGCAGTTTTGCGCCCCCGCAAGGGAATGGTCAGCCTAAGGGTAATGTACAGCCCGTGCTTGGAGAACCATGGAAGCTACACCCCTACAGGTGCATACTGTTCTGCTTTTCCAATAAATACGAGCGGCGATTTCAACCACAACAGTGAGATGATGAGTGTTTCTTTTGGGTCAG